CCCCACAGACTTTTAGGCTGGCCCAGATATTCCCCAGTGGATGGGCAGAGCCCCCACCTTCAAGTCTCTCCAGTGTGTGGGGACGGGTCCCTGTGAGCAACAAAACTGCACTGTTTCTTTCACCTCAGAGCTTGATTTATTTGTTGGATGGAGAAGCCGTTGGAGGGCGGAGGGTGGTGGGGTAGAGGCCTGGCCCCTGCGGGGAGGGAGGCCTGTGTGCACAGGTGCCCCACATCCTGGTCCTGTCCTCTCCCACTGTGCCTGGGGCCTCCTGTGGGTCCTCATCTTCCTGGGAGGGAGGAGCTGTGCTACAAAGTAACCCACATGGGCTACTTTTTTTTTTTTTTTAAATGGAGTTTCTGTCACCCAGGCTGGAGTGCAGTGGCATGATCTCAGCTCACTGCAACCTCTGCCTCCCAGGTTCAAGCGATTCTGCGTCACCCTCTCAAGTAGCTGGGACTAGGGCACTTGCCACCACGCTGGCTAATTTTTGTATTTTTAGTAGACGGGGTTTCACCATGTTGGCCAGGCTGGTCTCGAACTCCTGACCTTAAGTGATCCGCCTGCCTCGGCCTCCAAAAGTGCTGGGATTGCAGGTGTGAGCCACTGCGCCCAGCCCCAAGTGGGGTGCTTTGGATACAAAGTCGCTGTTCGGCGGGTGGGGTTGTGCCTCCACTTCTCCATTGCGCTGGCCCAGCAGTTCCACGGATCACCTGTGTCTGCCCTGGAGGCCACGCCTCCCCCAGGGCACCCTCATCCACCGGCGCTCTGCCACCTGCCCGCGCCCCGCGGGTCCTTGTGCCTGCAGGGGCCTGAGGCCCGGAAACCAAGAAAGGACCTTGGGGACGCGCGGCCCGGCCTCTGCGCGCAGAACTGCCACCCTGCCCGGGGGAACCCACGGCCAGGGGGCGGGTGGGCGCGTGGCTGTGGCCTGGCTGGGCGCAGTAGCCTCGACGGCCAGGAGGGGGAGCCGAAGCCCGGAGGAGGCCGAGGGCGGAGCGCGCGCGGCGCCGAGCGGACGCGCCTCCCCGCCTAGGTGCTGGCCGAGCGCGGGGCGGGCAGGCGAGCGCGGCGGCGGCGGCGAGCGTGGTGAGTGTCTGCCCGGCGGCTCCCTTCTGCTGCGCCCATCCGAACGCGGCCGGGCTGCGGGGGCGAGAGGTGCTGCGGCGGCCGAGGGAGGTGACAGCTGCCCGAACAACGTGGCCTGGCGGGCGGGAGGGGGGGTCCTGGACCAGCGGATGCTCCGATCCGCGGCTGCTCTGGCGTGAGACGCCGTGCTCGGCCCCGACGGTTCCGGGCGCGCTCCCCGCACATACGTGTCCCCGAGGGTGGGTGTCCGGGGCCCGAGCCCAAGGAAGAAAGGCCGACCCGTGTGGGACGCACACGTGGGAGTTCACCGGACATCTGTGGACACGTGCGTGGCCGGAGTCGCGGTGGCCAGGCGGAGGACGGAGCGGTCGGCTGAGCCCCAGCAGTAGGGCAGGGGCCTGAGCCGGCCTCCGAGCGCAGAGAGCGGCCCCCAACCCGCTTCTCCTTTGTCCTCTGGCCGAGGCATCGCGCAGTTGGAGTCCCCTTCCGGGACCCTCCAGCCAGCAGGATAGAAAGCACCGCCCCAAGAGGACGGGGACAGCGGGAGATTGAATGGGGAGCCGCCGGCCAGACTCGGAGCCTCACCCCCATTGCCTTTCTTGGGGGTAGGAGGAGCCTGGCGGCTTCTTGGGTGGAGGATTTTACCCCTGCAGATTCGGAAGCAGCGGTATCTTCCTGTGGGGTGGTCTCTGCTCTCCTGCTGTCTCCCTGGCTTGCCTGTGGCCTCAGTTCACCTGACTATGAAGGGGGGACAGTGACGGCTCACAGCCCGGGGCCCGGCTGGGGCTGCAGGGTTTCTATAGCAACATCAGTGCAGGGGGAGGGCCCTGGCCAGCTGTCTCATAAACCAGGGGTGGGAACTGCCGAGTGAGGGCAGAGAAAGGCGGGGTTGGCGTTCAGAGGGAACCCCTGCCGGTTCTTCCCCAGGCAGAGCCCCTCACTGTCATCATTCTCCACCCAGAAGCTCCTCTCCGCTGCACTGGGTGACGTGCGGGCCCAGGCCTGCCTCTCCGCCCTGGGATCTCTGGGCCTGCTTCTCTTCTTGGGACGAATGGCCGCTCCCCACCTCGGTCGGCCTGACTTCCAGGATTGCCCCTATCATGCAGGTGTCCTCATCCCAGACTGGAGATAGGCTCCCAGGAGGAAGGGGGTTGCTCAGTCCCTGGAGGGCCAGGGTACACCCCTGGGAGGGACTAGAGTGGAGATGAAGGGCCCAGCGCAGCCCGGAGAGCTGTGGCCAGTCTGCACCCGAAGAGTGGGGCGGCAGGGGTGGGGGGGGCTAGGAGGGATCAGGTAGAAGTTCAGAGGTCAGCTTGTCACCACCACTGGCTGAGGCAGGGAAAGGCAGGTCTGACGGTGAAGCCCTGAGTGGGACGGGTGGTGGGGCAGAGGGCTCTGGGCATGCCAGCTCGTGTGCCCTCTGGACCTGCCAGGTGAGCAGGGCCTGTGGGTGGCAACAGTGGCCTCTGGCACCCAGCTAGCTCTTCCCTGTGGACAGCAGGCCTTTTTTGTGGCCCAGCATGAGGCTTCCCTGACATGCATCTGCCCCTAGCAGACACACATCCCACAGACACGAGTGGGTGTTAGCCCATCTCTGCTCCACAGCACCGGATTCCCTGTCCAGGTACATACAGGGTACCCTGGCCCGGAGAAAGCCAGACCCACCCCTGCTCATCTCTCCTCTCAAGGCTGCCGGAAGCCTCTGCTTGCCCAAAGTGAAAGAGAAAGTGCCCCCCCACCCAAGCCCGCCCCACCCCGCCCCACGGCCAATCCCTGCGGCCCCTCGCCTCCTCCCCCGGCAGCTTCCCCTTCTGTGTGAGTGCTGGGCTGGAGTGTGGAAGAGCCATCCAGAGTGAGTGCCTGGGGCAGAGTGAGAGCAGGACCAGCGGGCAGGTGGCGGAGCGGGGGTCGGTGGTGGATGGCCCAGCCCTGGAAAGCCGAGGTGAAGGTTACGAGTCCCTGAGGATCTGTGGGTGTGAGCCAGCCGCGTGGCCCTGGGCAACGGCGCTGCCGGTGGGTGAAACAGCTGGCCTCTGGGGGGCCCACCTCACTCATTCCCATTCCCTCATCCTTCTAGGACAGAAGTGGCGGTTGCTGACGCCTGGAAATTCCCCTGAAGGTGGAGCACCACCCAACCCCCCTGGGTCCCACCCTCCCTCAAGGCCTCCTCCACCTCCACCTCCACCCCGCCTGGCCTGGCGTCCACCTCTGCGGCTCCTACCTGGGTGCAATCGAGTTAAATGGCTGATAAGCAGATCAGGTCAGACTCCAGTCCTGGCTGCGTGCCTCACCGGAAGCCGGTCCTGACACCCCTGTCCACACAGCCTGCCAGCCAAGCTCATCAATGGCGGCATCGCCGGGCTGATCGGTGTCACCTGCGTGTTTCCCATCGACCTGGCCAAGACCAGGCTGCAGAACCAGCAGAACGGCCAGCGCGTGTACACGAGCATGTGAGTGTGCCGGGCGGTCGCGGGGAGTGGGCGGCCCTGGCTCACCCTGTCCCCTTGGCCACAGGTCCGACTGCCTCATCAAGACCGTCCGCTCCGAGGGCTACTTCGGCATGTACCGGGGTGAGGTTTGGCTCGGCTGGGCTCGATATGGGCATGTCCCCCCAGCTGACCCCCTGCCCCACAGGAGCTGCTGTGAACTTGACCCTCGTCACCCCCGAGAAGGCCATCAAGCTGGCAGCCAACGACTTCTTCCGACATCAGCTCTCTAAGGACGGGTGAGGGTTCTGCCTGGCAGACACTCGAGGGGTCCCACTTACTGCGGCCCCGCCCCTACCACAGGCAGAAGCTGACCCTGCTTAAAGAGATGCTGGCGGGCTGTGGGGCTGGCACCTGCCAGGTGATCGTGACCACGCCCATGGAGATGCTGAAGATCCAGCTGCAGGATGCAGGGCGCATTGGTGAGGGCGGGGGGAGGGGGAGGAGAGGGCAGAGAAGAGGAGACAGCAGCCTCTTTGTCCCCAGCCGCCCAGAGGAAGATCCTGGCTGCCCAGGGCCAGCTCTCGGCCCAGGGGGGTGCCCAGCCCTCAGTGGAGGCTCCAGCTGCCCCTCGGCCCACGGCCACCCAGCTGACCCGCGACCTGCTGCGGAGCCGTGGCATTGCCGGTCTCTACAAGGGACTCGGGGCCACGCTGCTCAGGTAGGAGGCACAGGGCAGGTGGGGGGAGGGAATCCTGTCCCCACGGCCACCTCCCTCCCCACAGGGATGTCCCCTTCTCTGTGGTGTACTTCCCGCTCTTTGCCAACCTGAACCAGCTGGGCCGCCCGGCGTCCGAGGAGAAGTCGCCTTTCTACGTGTCCTTCCTGGCCGGCTGTGTGGCTGGGAGTGCCGCCGCTGTGGCCGTCAACCCCTGTGATGGTCAGTGCATGGGATGGCGCCCGGCTGGGGATCAGGCTCACACTGACCCGAGCGCCCCTTGCAGTGGTGAAGACGCGGCTCCAGTCACTTCAGCGAGGCGTCAACGAGGACACCTACTCTGGGATCCTGGACTGTGCCAGGTGGGGAGGTCCCACGGCGGGTGGGGCCTGGGACCGGGCTGACCCTTTCGTCCTTCCTCCACAGGAAGATCCTGCGGCACGAGGGCCCCTCGGCCTTCCTGAAGGGCGCCTACTGCCGCGCGCTGGTCATCGCGCCCCTTTTCGGCATCGCACAGGTGGTCTACTTCCTGGGCATCGCGGAGTCCCTGCTGGGGCTGCTGCAGGACCCCCAGGCCTGAGCCCAGCACCCGCTCCACCCCAGCCAGCTGGGCAGGGCCGGTGTGGGGCTGGAGCCAGGCAGCTAGCCCAGGACGGAGCAAGGGAAGACCCCTCCCCAGCCCTCCCGTCGGCAGGGGCAGCAGGGGGCAGGGTGCAGGGTCCACATAGGTGGTGCACACGCAAGCCCCCCGGGGTGCTGCCTGCACCGTTGGGATCAATGTCTCATTTATGTAGAAAATGCAGAAATCTTTACATTCCTCAAGCTAGCCCCTGCCCCAATCCTGCCCTGGCCTGAACACCCCCAGGGACAGAGCTGGTCTCTGGGCTGGGGGCCCCCGGGCCTGGGCCGGGCAGGCTGGACCATACCCCCAGTCCACCAGCTCCAGTCTCCACAGCCATCCTGGCCCACACAGGCACCCCACACAAACCTATTTATTGAATCTGCTGGACCCAAGCGGCTCTCCAGCCCTTCCGTCCTTCCCCAGCCGCTCTTGTCGCCTTGGCAGGACTTGACTCTGCCTCCCTGGCCAGCCTTGCAAGAGGACTGGGGTCTCCTGCCCTCTCTGTTGAGCCAGGAATCCCAAGTGAGGGGTTGCCCTGAGGTCTGACTCTTGGGGCAAGCCCGCCACCCACTGTGGGACTTTCTGGTGGGCTCCTCAGCTCCCACCCCAGGCTGGGGCCCAGATTGTGAGGTCTGTGTGCATGTGTGTGTGTATGTGTGTGTGCATGCGTGTGTGTGTTGTGGGGATCTGGCCTGGCCCTTGGGGATGGGGCTGCTGGGGACTGCCCCCCTTCCCGCCGTGGCCAGGCGCTCTGTGTGCTGTGTGTGCCCCAGGCTCTGTTGACCCCGTCCAGGAACTAACTTACCCAGCTTGGTCTCTCCTGAGTCCTCCACCCTGGCCTGGGATTGGCCAGGGAGCAGGGCGGGCATTGGGACCAGTGTGGAGCCTGAGGGTGCCTGCCCTGCTCTGGAGGGAGGGCCAGGAGCTGCCACACCCCCAAGTCCTCTCAGGGCCCACCCTCCTTTTTCAGCCTCTGCATAAGGCCCCTGGGTACACTGCAGAAGCCCCATCCTTCCCGCCTCCGGGCATAAGGCCCCTGACCACACTTCAGAAGCCCCATCCCCCCTGCCACCGGGCGATCCCTGCTGTGAGCCGAAGCTCTCCCTGCCCCGCCCTGGCCATGTGATCGTGTTGGTGACAGACCCTGATGTGCTGGTGCTGTGTCCCCAAAACCGGGGCCCTCCACAGAGGCCCCTTCCCAGCGACACTACCTGGGGCTCAGGCCTGGACCCCCCCAGTTCACGGTTGCTCCTGGGAGCTGCCCCTCCCGTCACATCAGAACCTTGGAAGCTGCTGCTGCTGCTTACAGAATTATATTTTTTTCTTTTGAAGAGTTTTAAGAAGTTGTAACTTTTTGTGTCTTGTCATGTCAGAGAATAAATAAATATTCTAAGTAGATGCTGCTGTCTGTCTGGGGGTCTGTTTGGGGG